CCAGACCCTTCCCCTCGGACTGCCTTAAACGGCCAGCCTCACCGCAGGACAGCCACGGGGGCAGAGCCCGCCGGCATGGGGACCCCCAGACTCAGCCAAGACCCTGAGTCCTGGCACCCTCTAGCTTAACTGTTTCTCCGTTATCCACAGCCCACCCCCGCCGCCCCCAGCGCACTGCCCATCCTGCAGAGGGGGAATCGAGCCTCAGAGAGGGGAGAGCCTACGGTGGGACCAGACTCCAGATTCCCACGTGACCCCTGGAGATGGCCAGGGAGGGGGTCCGTGGTGTGTCCAGGGGGCTCGGAGAACAGAGAGCCAGAGGAGAGAAAGGACGGGAGAAGCGGAGACAGAGAGAGACAAGGAGAGAGAGACTGGGAAAGAGGGAGACTGAGAAACCCGGAGCAGGAACCCCAGCCCTGGGTAGGAGAGGAGGGGCCTGGGGGCACCAGGGCCGCGGTCTCTTCCTCTCCTCCCCCCACAGCCTGCCCCTCCCCGACTCCCACCGGAAGTGCTGCTGCTGCCCTAACCCCAATCCCTCGTGCTGTAGCTCTGCAGGCTCACTCTGGCTCATCCCCTATCCCGCTCCTTGGTGGTTCTGTTTAATTTCCACAAGACAAGGGAGAGACCGGGAACGGGGAGCGCGGCTGCCAGCACCCCTGAGCCGCCGCCGGACCCTCCGTCGCCCCGGGCCGCCCCCCGCCCCCTGCGGTCCCCGGTGTGTCCGTCTCGGGACGGTTCGATTCCCTCCAGAGCCGGGGAAGGGACGGGGGGGGCCCAGAGGAGGGGGCCTCGGGCGCCCCGCCTGCGCCTGCTGCCCCCGCCCCGGCGGCGATGCGCTCCTGGCCGTGACCCCCGCTGGGGGCGGGGGCCGGGGTCCATGCGCGGAGTCCCCACCCGGCCCGGCGCCTGCCGCTGACGGCGGCGGGGGTGGGGGGGCGCGCGCCTGGCCTCCTGCCCACCCCCTGGCGTCAACACCGCGGGCCGTCAGGGGCTGCGGCCCCGGGCTGCGCCCTCCCCCGCGGCCAGGCTCTGGAGGGACCCAGGAGCTGCCGCCGGCCTCAGCCCATGGCCCGGAGGGTAGGTCTCGGGGCGGGGACCCCGCGTCCCGGCCGCTTCCGCACCCCCTGTCCCTGCATCCCCCACTCTCCGGCGCTGGCCCCCATTAGCCCATCCGTCCTCTACACCACCTCGCTCTCTCTCTGCCCCTCCCTCCGCCCCTGGGTCTCCCAGTCCCTGTGTGCCCCCTCTCTGCCCCCAAGTGTCTCTTCCTGGCCCTCGGCCTCGCCTCCTCCCCATCGTTTAGCTTCTCCTTCTCCCTGCCCCTCTGTCCCCCTCTGTCTGCCCCACTCTCCTCCTCCTTTCTGCCTCTCTGTCCCCCTCTCTCTGTCCCTGGTCTCCCCCCTCTTTCTGCCTCTCTATCCCCCTCTCTCTGCCCTCCCCCACCCGCAGTCTCTCTCCTCTGTTCCTGGGCTTCCTCCTCCATCTCAGCCGCCCGCACCTCACCGTCCCCCCTTTTTTCTGCTCTCCTCCGTCCTTCCCTTCGCTCTACTTTTGTTCCAAGCCGCCCCTGCCTCTCCAGGGCTAGGAGTGGGACAGGGGTGGGAGAGGTGGTCTCACCAGGCTGCTGGCCCCACGGAGCCTGTCTCCCTGGGGATGGGAACGGGGATAGAAGACAGGGGAGGAGGCGCGCGCCCGTTTTGGGGGTTCCGGGTAGGCTGTGAGGACCGCTTTTGGTGAGAGTGCCTTGAGCAGCGGGGAGCAGTTGGATTCAACTTCAGGGCACAGGAGAAGTTAGGAGAAGAGGGAGAGGGAAAGAGTGGGACACACAGAACCAGGGTGCCCAGCCAGGCGAGGGTCCGAGGCAGGAACGTTCTAGCCTCTTCCCGTGCGAGTCCTGCTGCCTCTTTGAGCCTCCGTGTCTTCATCACTGAGGAAGGGATTTGACCTGATGAGAGGAAGGTGCCCCTGGCTTCCCAGGTGCATGGTTCTGTGACGACAGGACGCGGTCGTCCTACCCCATAATGGTGTTTCTCTTGGGTGCGCAATCGTGTCTGTATGGTGGTGCGGAGTGACCCTCTCCGGCAACAAGTGCTCACAGCATGAGCCAGGCCCTGTGCTAAATGCCTCATTCATTCATTCATCCATGTGCCAAATGTCTCAATCATGCATTCATTCTTGTGCCTGGTGTTGGGCTGTGTGCATGTGTGTGTGCATGTGTGTGTGGGGGGGGGGATTTGGGTGTGACTGACACATGAGTGTGCACGTGGGTTGGTGTGTATGGCTGTGTCTACATGTGTGGTAGATTCACGTGGCGAGTGGAGTGTGACATGTTGTTGAGACTTACTCTGATGCGCTTATCTGCCAACTGTGAAATGAAATAGAAGACAGGGAGGCTTCGTATGTGTACTTTGTGTACAACAATGCGCGGTTCCTACAGGAGGTGTCCATGGATCTCCCTCTCTGTCTGTCTCTCTCTCTGTCTCTGTCACTGTCTTCTCACGCCACTTTCTCCATCTCTTTTCCCTCCCAGCCAGACCCTGCCGTCTCTCCCTCTGGGTCCTCCTGCCCACATGTCAGGAATCTCTGCCTGGACGGGGTCCTCACTCCCCACCGAGGCAGCTCCAGGGGACCTGGAGGGCTTCAAGCTTGGGGGCTCAGACACCTGGGGACCACAGGCAGGTTTCTGGGACACAGAAGGGCATCTCCTGGCTCCGCCCTTCTCTTCTCACCTTCCCCCAGTATGATGAGCTGCCGCACTACCCAGGCATCGTGGATGGCCCCGCAGCCCTGGCTAGCTTCCCAGAGACAGTGCCCGCAGTACCAGGGCCCTATGGCCCGCACCGGCCTCCCCAGCCCCTGCCCCCAGGCTTGGACAGCGACGGCCTGAAGAGGGAGAAGGATGAGATCTATGGGTGAGTGGGGCCGGGTCTCAGGCTCCTGTCTCCCCTCAACCTCTCTCCTTTCCTGCCTCCCCAGACACCCGCTCTTCCCCCTCTTGGCCCTGGTCTTTGAGAAATGTGAACTGGCTACATGCTCTCCCCGTGACGGGGCCGGAGCTGGGCTGGGGACACCCCCTGGAGGTGACGTCTGCTCCTCTGATTCCTTCAACGAGGACATCGCTGCCTTTGCCAAGCAGGTGGGCACCTCCCACCCACCACACACCGAGTCATCCCCCTGCCGGCCTCTCTCTTCCCTCCCAGGTTCGCTCTGAGAGGCCCCTCTTCTCCTCCAACCCAGAACTGGACAATCTGGTGAGACCCGAGCCCTCCCCCACACCCCCTCCTGTCTCCCCCCACCTCCCGCCCACGTTTTCAGATGATCCAGGCCATCCAGGTGCTGCGGTTCCACCTGCTGGAGCTGGAGAAGGTGAGCGCGTCTCACCTCCCCACACCCTCACTTGGCCCCCCCCAGTACCCCGGTGCCCCCCCAGGTCCACGACCTGTGCGACAACTTCTGTCACCGCTACATCACCTGCCTCAAGGGAAAGATGCCCATCGACCTGGTCATCGAGGATCGGGACGGCGGCTGCAGGGAGGACTTCGAGGACTACCCAGCCTCCTGCCCCAGCCTCCCAGACCAGGTGGGCCCGGGACGGGCACCAGGCATCGTCCTCTTGGCACTAACTTCTAACTCTTGTTTTCTAGAATAATATGTGGATTCGAGACCATGAGGATAGTGGGTCTGTACATTTGGGGACCCCAGGTCCATCCAGTGGGGGCCTGGCCTCCCAGAGTGGGGACAACTCCAGTGACCAAGGTGAGAATCTTGGGAGGTGGAAGGGAAACATGCCCACACACACAGCATGCCTGCCTTCCCTCAGGAGACGGGCTGGACACCAGCGTGGCCTCTCCCAGTTCTGGTGGAGAAGATGAGGACTTGGACCAGGAGCGACGGCGAAACAAGAAGAGGGGGATCTTCCCCAAGGTGGCCACCAACATCATGCGAGCCTGGTTGTTCCAGCACCTCTCGGTGAGAGCCCTGCTGCCCAGGTGCAGGGTGGGGCAGGCAGAGTGACTCTTGCTGGTGGCTGCAGCACCCGTACCCCTCGGAGGAGCAGAAGAAACAGCTGGCGCAGGACACGGGGCTCACCATCCTGCAAGTCAACAACTGGTGAGTGGCCCAGGAGGGCCCGCGGGCCGGCCCATTCCCCTCCGTTTCCATGACCGCCTCCCAGGTTCATTAACGCCCGGAGACGCATCGTGCAACCTATGATCGATCAATCCAACCGCACAGGTACAGGGGGAAGGCGGGGACGGAGAGCCTGGGCTCAGCCTGCACCTCTGAACCCCCTTCGCAGGGCAGGGTGCAGCCTTCAGCCCAGAGGGCCAGCCCATCGGGGGCTATACCGAGACGCAGCCACACGTGGCCGTCCGGCCTCCGGGTAAGCCTCGCCCCCTTAGCTAGGCCCCGCCCCGCACTTACCCTCCTTTTTTTTTGTCTTCCAGGATCAGTGGGGATGAGTTTGAACTTGGAAGGAGAATGGCATTATCTATAGAGGCTGATGCAGGAGAGGTGTGAGGGTCTAAGGGCTGGGGATTGTGCAATCCTGACTTGGCCTCTCCTCCCCTCTCCACAGACCCAGCCTCCGGCTGTGACCCCCAGCCTCACACCTGCCTCTGGTTCCCGCCTGGTCCTCCAGCTTCAGGACCCCACCTCCAAAGGCCCCTCTGCTCAATGCCTACCTCCCTAGGGCCCTGCTGGGACATGGGGGCCTGAGTGCCCATCCAAGGGCTCTCAAGGACACCGGCAAGGCCTCCAGGCCCTGAGCCCCACTTCTGCCTTCACCTCTGCCTGGGACCCGAGCTGGGCTCCTGGGCCTTGGTCCCCAGAAGATGGCGGCTAGGGCCTCGCCGCCAGGACAGAGAAGGGACGGGGTGGCTGGGCAGTCAGGGAAGGAGGGTCGCCCGGATCCGACATTTTGGAGAGATTCCTTCACTCTCCTGTCCCCCCTACCTCCCTTCTCTAATTTCTTCTTTTTTTTAATGATAAAGTCTTAAAAACACGGAGCCACCAACTGGAGTTCTTGTGTCTATCCCAA